TAACTGCAAGCTCGCCTCCCGGGTTCACGCCATTCTCCTGTCTCAGCCTCCCGAGTAGCTGGCACTACAGGTGCCCGCCACCACGCCCAGCTAATTTTTTGTATTTTGTTTAGTAGAGTCGGGGTTTCACCGTGTTAGCCAGGATGGTCTCTATCTCCTGACCTCGTGATCCGCCCGCCTCGGCCTCCTAAAGTGCTGGGATTACAGGCGTGAGCCGCCGTGCCCGTCCGAAAAGATTTTTTAAAAGTAAAAATACCCTAAGGGCCAAACAAGGTACCCCTGTGGACTGGATTTAGCTTTGGGCTGTTGTTCACCTAGGCTACTGATTGTCAGGGATGCTATGACATCCTTATCGTGTAACTTAGGCAAATCAGTTTACCTCCCTGAACTTCAGTGAGCTCATCTGTAAAATGGATCAGGACCCATCGTTATGCGGATCAAATGAGACCAGGTATGTAAGACGCTGAACAGCGCTGGCGCATGGTAAGCACCCCACGCATGACGCGACAGCGGTAGCTTGGGTGGATGTTGAATTGGTTAGGATGTATTCAAGGATATCCCAGAGGCCAGCGGAATAGGCGAAGCCGAGAAAGATGGAGAAAAGACGGCAGAGGAGATAAAGAGGGAATGGAAGAAGTGAGGAGGCAACAGGGTCCGCCCTCCAGGCGGGGCGCCAGGGAGAGGCCCAGGCCGGGGCGGGAGCGCACGTGGCCTATTTCGGGCGGAGCAGAGGCACTGGGCGCAGCGGAGACCTCCAAGCCGGCCCCAGGAGACGGGCCGCGAGGTTAGGTTGGAACTCGGCGGCAAGGACCTTGAACGCCGGGCTGGGGCGGCTCCAGGTGCTTGGGAGTCGGGGGACTGCGGAGGACGCCAAGTCTGAGCTCGCCGCCCTCTCCGAGCCGTTTGGGCCGGACGCCTGGGTCCTTCGGGCTCCGCCCCAGGGGGTGGGGCTATATGTTCGGACCAATGACCGGCCGTCCCTGCGGTCCCGCCCCCTCCCCGCCCCCGGAGCCGCGGCCTCGCTGAGTGCCCAGCCGCCCGGCGCCCAGGCCTGGGGCACCGCGAGTGCCGAACCTTCGGCTGGTGAGTGCGCACCCCCTCCCCGGGGTTTCCGCCCCGATCCCGCCTCCAGCCCGTGCCCCAGAGCTCCAGGTCGCCGACCCGGGCCCTGGGGAGTGACTCAGCGCAAGGATGGTGGCGACTTGCGGGGGCTGGAGATTCGAACTGTTCAAGGCCTTGAATGCTGGGATGAGTGGGGTGAACGCGAGCCCTCGGAGCTGGTCCCGGGGTCCTGAGCTTCTGATCCAGCTCCCCGCCTCAGGACACCAAGATGCCTGGCGAACAGCAGGCAGAGGAAGAGGAGGAGGAAGAGATGCAGGAGGAGATGGTGCTGCTGGTGAAGGGTGAGGAGGATGAGGGTGAGGAGAAGTATGAGGTGGTGAAACTCAAGATCCCCATGGACAACAAGGAGGTATGTGTCACACACACCCTGGGGCACACTGTCTAAGGGCTGACCTATCCCCCTCTCCCCGCAGGTCCCGGGCGAGGCGCCCGCGCCGTCCGCCGACCCGGCGCGTCCCCACGCGTGCCCCGACTGCGGCCGCGCCTTCGCGCGCCGCTCCACGCTGGCGAAGCACGCGCGCACGCACACGGGCGAACGGCCCTTCGGGTGCACCGAGTGCGGGCGGCGCTTCTCACAGAAGTCGGCGCTGACCAAACACGGCCGCACGCACACGGGCGAGCGGCCCTACGAGTGCCCCGAGTGCGACAAACGCTTCTCGGCCGCCTCGAACCTGCGGCAGCACCGGCGGCGGCACACGGGCGAGAAGCCGTACGCATGCGCGCACTGCGGCCGCCGCTTCGCGCAGAGCTCCAACTACGCACAGCACCTGCGCGTGCACACGGGCGAGAAGCCGTACGCGTGCCCGGACTGCGGACGCGCCTTTGGCGGCAGCTCGTGCCTGGCGCGCCACCGACGCACGCACACGGGCGAGCGGCCCTACGCTTGCGCCGACTGCGGCACGCGCTTCGCTCAGAGCTCGGCGCTGGCCAAGCACCGGCGCGTGCACACGGGCGAGAAGCCGCACCGCTGCGCTGTGTGTGGCCGTCGCTTCGGCCACCGCTCCAACCTGGCGGAGCACGCGCGCACGCACACAGGCGAGCGGCCCTACCCCTGCGCCGAGTGCGGCCGCCGCTTCCGCCTAAGCTCGCACTTCATTCGCCACCGACGCGCGCACATGCGGCGCCGCCTGTATATTTGCGCCGGCTGCGGCAGGGACTTCAAGCTGCCCCCTGGCGCCACGGCCGCCACTGCCACCGAGCGTTGCCCGGAGTGTGAGGGCAGCTGAGTCCCGCAGGGCTGCGGAGGGGCGCGCTGGGGCTTCGACCTGGCTGCACTAACCCAGGCTCCTCCTCGCCCCGGCCTCCGGGTCTGGGAAATTGAGGGGACGGCAGGCCCGGCTGCCCTGGAACTGGGAGACAGGGAGAATCCCCTGCCGGGGTCCCTGGAAACAGTGCCCACCCCACATCACTACATTCCCTCGGCCCGTGTTAGTGAATAAAGTATTATATCCTCACCCCACCCGTGCCTGTGAGTGAGGTGGGTGGGAGAGGAAGAAAGTTGGGGTTCTCCAGGCTCAGGTGCCAAGTGAGTTGTCAAGGAACCAAATGGGGATGTAAACCTAAAAGGGGTTCCCGGCACCTCGGTTTGTGTTGGTTGGAGGTGATCGCACACTTGGCCCTTGGTTACGTCCTCATAACCTTAGACCTGAAAGGGCCCATAAATATACTATGTTCACGATCAGACACGCACTGCATTCGGCAGAGCTCCAGTGAGCAAGGCACGACCCTCAGATCTCAGTCTAGTGAAGGAGAGAAAACTGTAATAACACTACGTTAAAGGTTTTAACTGCTTTGTTATGTAAGCTTACCCAGCCCGGCGCACAGTGACTCACGCCTGTAATCCCAGCACTTTGGGAGGGCGAGGCTAGCAGATCACTTGAGGTTAGGAGTTCGATACCAGCCTGGCCAACATGGTGAAACCCGGTCTCTACTAAAAATACAAAAATTAACTGGGTGTGGTGGCGGGCGCCTGTAATCCCAGCTACTGAGGGGGCTGAGGCATGAGAATCACTTGAACCTGGGAGACAGAGGTTGCAATGAACCGAGATAGTGCCATTGCACTCCGGCCTGGGCAACAGAGGAAGACTGCCTCAAACAAACAAAAAACAACAAACCAAACCAAACCAAACCAAAAAAATCTCAAAGCGATTGGACCTAGCAGCTCATGCCTGTAATCTCCAGCACTTTGGGAGGCGGAGGCAGGAGGATCTCTTGAAGTCAAGAGTTTGAGATCAGCCTGGAGAACAAAGTGAGACCCCCATCTATTAAAAAAAGAAAAAAAAAGGCTGGGCATGGTGAGGCACAC